GACGCGGAGGCTTGTTTTCCTCTCCGCTAGTTCCGGCTAGGCCCCGAGCTCACCCCACCTAGCCGTCTGACCTTGACCAGCAGCCCTGCCTCTTTCGGCCTCTACTGTAATCACGCAAGGCCTGGCCTCGGATATTTGTAACATGCTTTCATTCATTCATGCATTCATTTCGGCAACGTCCTTGAGGCTGAAAGGACCTTATAGAGGCCTCCAGTGAAGCTCCGGAGAGGGAGAGAGTGGGAGAGAAGGTTAGGAGGACCCAAATCATCAGGGCCTTGCAGGATAGGGACTTGGGGTTTTCTTCTGTATCTGCACTGTCCAGCCAGTATGGTAACTGCCGGCCACACATGTGGCTGTTGAACACTTGAAAGGTGACTAGTCCAATTGAGATGTGTTGTAAAATACACACGAGTATAGTGACTTAGTATGAAAAAAGGATGTAAAATAGCTCATTAAGAGCTTTTATATTGATTACATGTTGCAGTGATTATTTTTGATATATTGGGTCACATGAAATATATTAAATATAAATTTAAATTTTTCAATTAAAATTTCTCTCGTTTTTACTTTTTTTCTTATGTGGCTACTAGAAAATTTGAAATTACATATGTGGCTCTCATGATTTTTGGTCAGCACTGCTCTAGGGGAATGTGAAGCTCTTGTTTTAATCAGTGGAGTGATCTGACTTATGTTTTAGGAAGATCAAATTAAGATTTCTGATTTGTCTTGGCTCGTTTGAGAAACCTTTCTCCCTGCCCAGGTGAGCCAGAGACTGAGGGTTTCTACTTTCAGGACACGCATTCTCAAGTTCAGGCCTCAGTAAATTTTTATTCAGGAGTGGAACAAAGTTGGAGTCAAGTATAATGCAACAAACAGTTATTGAACTCATAGCTTGAGCAGAGCTCTGTGCAAGTACAGGTCTGATCAGATGATTGACAGGGTGTCTTTCTCAGGAAGTCTTAGGCTGGTAATGTCTATTATAGGAAGTTTACTACCAATAAATTTTTTGTGTCTCACTTGTAAGGCATGGTGCACGTACTACACTGCTGATGTCGTGTACTTAGAAGATGTGCGCTCATAGCCCTTTCCCTCCAAAGAAAGCACCTGGACTACAACTTGATTGAGGCCTCGCCAATTTGTGAGACTAGAACAAATAAGATAAAGTATATGAGAGTTCTTTTTATAATAAACATAGGGTGTTCATATTAGGAATGACGTACAAGGTGGACTCCTGGGAAAAACATCTACGCTCCCTTCTCCCTTGCCCTTCTCTCAAAAAGCAGGTACATCTGTGTTTGGAACTTTTAAGTCCTAAGAGCAACTCTGGGGTGTTTATGAGGGAATGAGTGGAATGTGGGGAATACTAGACTCCCACGTCTTTATTGCTACCAGATGAAGCTAGGCCAGCAAAAGGTGGTGCTTACCTTATGACTCTTAAATTGGGATGGGATTGGAGCAGGGGAGGTGCACTTTCCTCAGATTTGGCTTTTTCTAACTTGCGAATGTCACTCAGAAAAGTTGTTCATTTATGAGTTCCACAAAATTTGTTAGTCATCAAATAATAGAGTTTTTCTTAAGTGACCACTTACATACTCATCTACAATAAACCCCAACTAACTAATTTTTCACTTTGTGTACCTCATGCTAATATCCGTGGACAGTAATGTGCCTGTTGTGTTCCTTTTGCTTTTCATCCTTGTGATCTTATGTCACATGGAATGTAAAGGCCACATATATATATGTGTGTGTGTGTGTGTGTATATGTATATTTTTAAGAATATTTAGTCTGGATTTCATGAAATTGACTTCTGAAATAATTTGCCTCAATTTTGTTTCCTGGTGGTTTGAGAAGAAAGTTCCTGTGGTGAAATTGAAAAGGGGATAAAGGGAAGTACTTATTTTAAAACATAAGTAACTTGTGGATTGTTGAATACTGGAAAAAGAGTGTTACTTCCCCGTTAACCTACGCCTCGTGTAATCCTTCAGGTTGGAAGTCGGATCGCAGACCGTGTATATGACATACCCAGGTAAGTGGTGGTGATCATAATACAATACCATCACAGAGCATAACCTCTGTGTCTTTTTTTTTAGAAATTTCCCCCTTGCTTTGGATCTTGGTTGTGGAAGAGGTTACATTGCACAATATTTGAATAAGGTATATTTATTCAATGACCTAATTTACTTTGACAATTGTTTGTGACTGGATTTGTTTGTTTCAGCTTCAGTTATTCCATTGCAGGAAACTATTGGAAAGTTTTTCCAAGCTGACATTGCAGAAAATGCTTTGGTAGGTAGCTTTTTAATACTGTTGGTTTCTAAGTGATTTTGATCTTTCGTTTTCTTAACATTAGAAAAATTCCTCAGAAACAGAAATACCTACTGTCAGCGTTTTAGCTGATGAAGAATTCCTTCCCTTCAAAGAAAATACATTTGACCTGGTGGTTAGCAGTTTAAGGTTGGTAATCCACTTTTTAAAAACCATATGTTAGCTAAAACAAATCTGTATTCTCATATTTTAGTTTGCATTGGGTGAATGACCTTCCTAGAGCACTTGAGCAGGTAAGAAAACTTATGTTCATTCAACTATCTTGTGAATCATTTTGTTTTCTTGTATTTATTACAGATTCATTATATTTTAAAACCAGATGGAGTGTTTATCGGTGCAATGTTTGGAGGCGACACACTCTATGAACTTCGGTGTTCCTTACAGTTAGCGGAAACGGAAAGGGAAGGAGGATTTTCTCCACACATTTCTCCTTTCACTGCTGTCAATGACCTGGGACATCTGCTTGGGAGAGCTGGCTTTAATACTCTGACTGTGGTAACTATCAAGTTCGATTAACCCATAACTTATCAAATGAATATTTCTTTTTCTTTTTAAATAGGACACTGATGAAATTCAAGTTAACTATCCTGGAATGTTTGAATTGATGGAAGATTTACAAGGTAAGGCACTTTAAAGAATTTTTAGACTCCATATTATCTCAAACTACCTGTAGTGTATTTGTAGGTATGGGTGAGAGTAACTGTGCTTGGAATAGAAAAGCCCTGCTGCATCGAGACACAATGCTGGCAGCTGCGGCAGTGTACAGAGGTAAGGGGCGACCACTCTTTCACCCGCCTCACTTTTCAGACTTTAACCATTATTGTCTTTTTAGAAATGTACAGAAATGAAGATGGTTCAGTACCTGCTACATACCAGATCTATTACATGATAGGATGGAAATATCATGAGTCACAGGTAACGTTACTAAGATGGATCACTTTTCTTAGTTTCTAATATCTTTAATCTTTATTATTTTCAGGCAAGACCAGCTGAAAGAGGTTCCGCAACTGTGTCATTTGGAGAGCTAGGAAAAATAAACAACCTTATGCCACCGGGGAAAAAATCACAATAAATATTTATTCAGTGTTAATGTCGTCCAGAATTTTCATCAGAAATGGATAGCTTTAACATCTAAAATTATTATATTTTGAAGCAAGAAGCACTCTAAGCTATTTACTAATAGGCTTTTCATATAATTAGGAAAACCTAATATCACATCTATAGTAACCATTTCAGTTTCATATTGTTTCTGTTCTCATAAGGATACTGCTGAGTGTCTTTGCAGATTCAGCCTAAAAGCAAAGAAAATATTTCCCTAAAATATTTGCAAATAATGTTCACATATGTAAATGCCTTGGAAAATATTACTCATGCTGACCTTTTACACCTTTTTCATTTGTCATACTGTTTTCTTTGCCTTGAAGAGGAACAGATGAATATGCACCTTCTCCAGAGTTATGTGGTTTTAGAATTTAGAAGAGCATGTATCTTTATTAAATCCCTCCTCAACTCTTTTTTTTTAAAGCATCTGAATTTAACCTTATTTCTTTTTTATCTCCATGGTGTGGGTGGGACCACCATGGTTTTACACCCCACCCTACCTTAGGGAAGAAGAAAACATTTTAAAGAATACCAGAAGTAGAATCACATGTAACAGTCTCTGCACAGTCATCAGTTTATTGTTAAGCTTTCCTTTGTAATTTCAGGGCTTAAGCACTATTATCCTAATCCAAGTTCACAGTCCTGTTGTTGTCGAGGAGGGTTCAAAATCATTTGGAGATAATCAAGCTCAGACAGCTTAGGATAGGTGAGAAGAACATAGAGGAAGCAGGGAGAAGGCTGAGAAGCAAGCAGGAGTGAGCGCTAAGTGTTTTGTTTCCAGTTAGCTGTTCGCTGTCTTTTCCATTTAACCTGGGCACTGCCCTAGCCTCATCTTCAGCCTTCAGTGATCTATAATAGCATTTCCTTCTGTCTCCTCTCAGTCTCTCTTCTGCCTTCCTTCCCTCCTTTACTGTATTAGCAACAAGCTGTCCATGGGTGGGGGCTGTGTGTTAGCCTGTACGTAGCACATGGGACTTTCCACATAGTAGATATTCAGTTACATTTTGAACTAATTATATAACAAACTTGCCCTTTGAAAGACTAAGTTATAGTTAAAAACCAAGATTTGTAGGAGAAAAAGAAATTATTGTTCCCTTCAGTTTGAAAAATCATCGATATTTGAAACTGGGATACGCTTGGTAGCTTTTTTGTTTTAACACAAAGTAAACCTGTGAAGTAGAATTTGGCGTTTTGTTTTTTGGGGTTTTTTTTTTTTTTAGCTTAATTTTCAGAACTTGAAGAGAGAGAACAACAACAAAAAACAAACTGCGCTAGCCAGGTGCAATGGCGCATGCCTGTAGTCCCAGCTACTTGGGAGGCTGAGGCAGGCAGGAGTTCAAGGCTGCAGTGAGCTGTCTGTGCCACGGCACTCCAACCTGGGCAAAAGAGGAGACCTCATCTAAAGAAAAATCCACCAAAAACCCTGTGTTTTAAAGTGCAAACTGATGATGGAGGAATGGGTAAATTCCAGGGGTCTATATTTCCAAAAGGACATGTGTTTTTGTGCACTAATACTTGTTTTTGAAGAACACATCTCAGTGTTAAGTGGCTGTTGCTGAGGAAGGGGACTGAGGAACTGGGTGTGTCTGTGTCATTCTGTTTGAATGTCTGTCAGGGGTATAGAAACTAGGAGGGAGACTTGTACTTTTCACTTTTTAAACTTCCTGTAAAATTTGAATTTTCCAAGCAAGAATATTACTTTTGCTTATTTAATGTCAACGGAATTATATGTGGATGGTGGGGTGGAGCTAAGGATTACTCTACTCTGGCTATCCCAAAAAAAGCTCCATTTGTTTAAAAAAATTAAGTAAATCAAACACAGCTAATTGAGGACCCTTATTGTTTAATGTGAGTGATTGTAGTGAAAACACTTATTTTAGTGTGTATAACACTAGTGAAATTATTTTTGTAGTTAAATCTGCTGGAAGTGTGCTATTAAGCTTTTATTGTTTGGAGCCCTCAGGAAACTAATTTTTCTGAATAACCACATTTTCCAAATGATTAAGAGCTCATCCTTTTAAGCAATGAAACTTTTAAAAGGTCTTTATCAAAAATTTTTCATAAATGTTACATTCTTAAATGGTATATGATAAATAATCATCTTTTTTGTTGGTTTATTTTTTTATTTTTTATTTTATTTTATTTTTTGAGACGGAGTCTCGCTCTGTCTCCAGGCTGGAGTACAGTGGCGCAATCTCGGCTCACTGCTGCCTCCGCTTCCTGGGTTCAAGTGATTCTTCCTGCCTCAGCTTCCCAAGTAGCTGGGATTACAGGCGCGTGCCACCACGCTGGCTAATTTTTGTATTTTTAATAGAGATGGGGTTTCACCATGTTGGCCAGGATGGTCTCAATCTCTTGACCTTGTGATCTGCCCACCTTGGCTTCCCAAAGTGCTGAGATTACAGGTGTGAGCCACCAGGCCTGGCCAATAACCATTTCTTGATAACCCCACAGATAATATCATAAACTCAAGTTGTCTGTATTGCTTCTTCCCAGACTGGTCCCAAGAATGCTGTGGTTGGTTTTGTGTCTTTTCCAGCACTTTTCTTACTTGCTGTCAGTTGTCAATCTCAACACCTTGACCAAAATGAACTTTCTTGAGTCATTTCTTCTCTGTTTAGCTATAAGATTAGAATTCATACTGAAAGATTTCTAGGACTTTTGTATTAAGGTAGGAAAGAGGAACTAGGTTCTGGGAGAAAGACTCCTTTGGAATAAAATTCATGAGCTTTATTGGTTCCTTTAACAGATCTTCATTGAGTTTCATGTGCCAGGCATCCAACTAGTCTCTGCTTTTATAGTTGTCAGTCTGACAGGGCTCTAGTATGTGCACACCGTGACACCTGTTGGCTGCCAGGAGACTGTTTGGCTTATTTCCTGGTTCTTAGCAATATTCCAGGTTGGCCTGGAGAATTCCAAAGGTAAATATGAAAATGTATACCTACAAAAGAATTTTTGCTTTATAGGAAGAATTTGTAGGATTTATTGAGATGTAAGCTACCTATATACATCAAGTATGTGATATGATTGTAAAAAGTTACAGAAGTGTGTGAGTCATGAAGTACCTGTGAGGGAAGTTTATATATTTTTTCAAACTCTTTTAGTACCATTTTCATCCACTAGGTGGAAGCAATTACAGTATGACCTGCATTAAAGACATGTACAGTTTTTTGGCCGGCTGCAGTGGCTCACACCTGTGATCTCAACACTTTGGGAAGCTGAGACGGGAGGATTGCTTGAGCCCAGGAGTTTGAGACCAGCTTGGGCAACGTGATGAAACCCTGTCTCTACAAATAAAAAAAAAATTAGCCAGGCATGGTGGCACAAGCCTGTGGTCCCAGCTACTCAGAAGGCTGAGGTGGGAGTATTGATCGAGCCCAGGAGGTCAAGGCTGCAGCAAGCTGTCGCACCACTGCACTCTAGCCTGGGCAACAGCAAGACCCTCGTCTCAAAAAAGAAAAAAAAAAAGTACAATTTTTGTATTGATTATGTATTCCTTAAGTAGGAGTGGAATAAAAGTATTTTACCGTGGATTGGCTTCTGTGAAGGAAAGAAGTGAATATTAGTAGATATTTGGAAAAAAGAAAGATAGTTGATGCAGTGATTATTATTCTGTTCCTTTGTAAGTTACCATTAGCCTCTCTTGCTTAAGAAATATTTTGAGCTTTTTTGGGGAGGGGTTGTGGTTAATGATGTGAAATTAATCTTCAGGAAATTTATCATAAGCAGACTTGCCTTTTCAGATATTGGTATATTTTAATTCTCTACCTGAATACATACATGACAGTTATTTTACCATGCTGGTTTAAAAAACATCAATTTGAAAATACTAGAAGGTGGGGTGAACACTGATAAGTTACTGTTAACAAATAAGAAAATAATGCTTTGCCATCTGTGGTGGTTTTAAAATCTATCCACAAATTTTTGATATGCTTCTCTTTAAGACGGGACACTTCATTCCCCTCTAAGTACAGGCTGAGTTTAGTGATTCCCTTCCAACAAATAGATGGTGTGTCACTTCTGAGACTAGGTAATAAAAGGCATTGCATCCTCCTTACTCTCTCTTGGATCCTTCACTCTAGGGAAAGCCAGCAGCCATATTGTAAGGCCACTCAACTCCATGGAGAAGACCTAGAAGTGAGGAGCAGAGGCCTCCAGCCAAAAGCCATGTGAGGGAGCCATCTTGGAAGCAATTCTCCAGGCCCAAACTTCAGATGACTGTGGTCCCAGCCAATGCATTGACCACAACCTCATGAGAGACCCTGAGCTAGAACCACCTAGCTAAGCCACTCTCAAATATCTTATCTACAGAAACTGAGATGATAAATGTTTGTGGTTTAAGCAACTGTGTTTTAGAGTAATTTGTTACACAG